CTATTGTTTGATTTTTTGAAATTGGGTGAAAGGCCAGGTTTAGGGGCGACTTGGGCCTGGAGTAAGTCAGGGACCTTGACCAGATGTCCCTTTTCCTTTTCTTTCTTTCTTTTTCTTTTTCTTTTTTTTTTTTTTTTTTGAGACGGAGTTTTCACTCTTGTTGCCCCGGCTGATATGCAATGGCACGATCTTGGCTCACCACAACCTCCACCTCCTGGGTTCAAGCAATTCTCCTGCCTCAGCCCCCTGAGTAGCTGGGATTACAGGCATGTGCCACCACACCTGGCTAATTTTGTATTTTTAGTAGAGACAGAGTTTCTCCATGTTGGTCAGGTTGGCCTCGCACTCCTGACCTCAGGTGATCCTCCCATCTTGGCCTCACAAAGTGCTGGGATTACAGACGTGAGCCACCGCGCCCGGCCTAGATGTCCCTTTTTCTTGCCCCTCCCAACCCCTACCGGAGATCTACTGTATGTCTAGCTACTGGATCTTCACCAAAGAGTCAGCAGCAGGCTCAGAGAGGCCAACTGTCTCCTCCAAGGTCTCACAGCCAGTGAGGGGCAGACTTGAATTGGGGCCTGTGGCTCCAGTCCACAGCAGAGTGTGACTATCGTGAGGCCCCCACCCTGCACAGGGAGCGCCTTTGGGGTGCTGGAGACCAGGACTCCACTATGACTACCCAATGGACAGGTGGCCTGCAGGCCAAATGATCTCTTTCACCAGATCCCCCAGGTCCCCTGCCAAAGCACAGTAACCAAGATAGAAGACTCAGCCCCCTCCTCCATTTCAAAGATGGTTAAACTGAGGCTCAGAGAGGTTCTTCCCTGGCCTAAGTTCAGCTAGCAGGGTGAGGGAACTAGCTCTGCACTCCAAGTCCAGAGCGCTTCTTTCTCCGCCCGCGCTCCAGCCACTGCTCCAGGGGAGCGTGGGCCCCCGCGGCCCCTTTAATACACCCCGCCTCGCCCGCCTTCCTCCTCCCCTTGCAGGCAGACGCCGGGATTGCGCCGCCTGCAGGGACCTGCCCAGTCTTAACCGGGTGTGCGGGGAGCGCAGTCCGGGTGCGTAGGGGCCGCTCGGCGGGGGCCGCGCGGGCAAGATGGTAAGTGGGGCTGCGGGCGCGGGTGGTGTGTGGCTGGACTGAGCGCCCCGTGCCCGCCCCCCAGGTGTGCGCTCGGGCGGCCCTCGGTCCCGGCGCGCTCTGGGCCGCGGCCTGGGGCGTCCTGCTGCTCACAGCCCCTGCGGGGGCGCAGCGTGGCCGGAAGAAGGTCGTGCACGTGCTGGGTGAGTCAGGGCCGCTAAAAGTGGTCTTCTCCCCCTCCTCTGAACCCTGCTTGGTTGTCCTCAGAGGGTGAGTCGGGCTCGGTAGTGGTACAGACAGCGCCTGGGCAGGTGGTAAGCCACCGTGGTGGCACCATCGTCTTGCCCTGCCGCTACCACTATGAGGCAGCCGCCCACGGTCACGACGGCGTCCGGCTCAAGTGGACAAAGGTGGTGGACCCGCTGGCCTTCACCGACGTCTTCGTGGCACTAGGCCCCCAGCACCGGGCATTCGGCAGCTACCGTGGGCGGGCTGAGCTGCAGGGCGACGGGCCTGGGGATGCCTCCCTGGTCCTCCGCAACGTCACGCTGCAAGACTACGGGCGCTATGAGTGCGAAGTCACCAATGAGCTGGAAGATGACGCTGGCATGGTCAAGCTGGACCTGGAAGGTGATCAGCCGGTGGGGAGGATAAACCTTGCTTGTACCTGCTGATCCCGTGCGCCCCCCGCCAGGCGTGGTCTTTCCCTACCACCCCCGTGGAGGCCGATACAAGCTGACCTTCGCGGAGGCGCAGCGCGCGTGCGCCGAGCAGGACGGCATCCTGGCATCTGCAGAACAGCTGCACGCGGCCTGGCGCGACGGCCTGGACTGGTGCAACGCGGGCTGGTTGCGCGACGGCTCAGTGCAATACCCCGTGAACCGGCCCCGGGAGCCCTGCGGCGGCCTGGGGGGGACCGGGAGTGCAGGGGGCGGCGGTGATGCCAACGGGGGCCTGCGCAACTACGGGTATCGCCATAACGCCGAGGAACGCTACGACGCCTTCTGCTTCACGTCCAACCTGCCGGGTGCGTAGGCCTCACCCCAAGACTGGCCTCTGCTAATAACCCACCCCCCACCTCACCCCCGCAGGGCGCGTGTTCTTCCTGAAGCCGCTGCGACCTGTACCCTTCTCCGGAGCTGCGCGCGCGTGTGCTGCGCGTGGCGCGGCCGTGGCCAAGGTGGGGCAGCTGTTCGCCGCGTGGAAGCTGCAGCTGCTAGACCGCTGCACCGCGGGTTGGCTGGCCGATGGCAGTGCGCGCTACCCCATCGTGAACCCGCGAGCGCGCTGCGGAGGCCGCAGGCCTGGTGTGCGCAGCCTCGGCTTCCCGGACGCCACCCGACGGCTCTTCGGCGTCTACTGCTACCGCGCTCCAGGAGCACCGGACCCGGCACCTGGCGGCTGGGGCTGGGGCTGGGCGGGCGGCGGCGGCTGGGCAGGGGGCGCGCGCGATCCTGCTGCCTGGACCCCTCTGCACGTCTAGGCTGGGAGTAGGCGGACAGCCAGGGCGCTTGACCACTGGTCTAGAGCCCTGTGGTCCCCTGGAGCCTGGCCACGCCCTTGAAGCCCTGGACACTGGCCACATTCCCTGTGGTCCCTTACAAACTAACTGTGCCCCTGGGGTCCCTGAAGACTGGCTAGTCCTGGCAGAACAGTACTTTGGAGTTCCCTGGAGCCTGGCCAGCCCTCACCTCTTCTGGATAGAGGATTCCCCCAACTCCCCAACTTTCTCCATGAGGGTCACGCCCCCTGAGGACCTCAGGAGGCCAGCAGAACCCGCAGGCTCCTGAAGACTGGCCACGCCTCCTGAGACCACTTGGAAACAGACCAACTGCCCCCGTGGTCGCCTGGTGGCTGGACCCCCGGGATTGACTAGAGACCGGCCGTACACCTTCTGCATCTCACTGGAGACTGAACACTAGTCCCTTGCGGTCACGTGGGACACTGGGCGCCTCCTCCTCCCCCTCCTCCTCACCTGGAGAGACTACAGGAACTTCAGGGTCACTCCCCGTGGTCACATGGAGGTTGTGGGCCGAGGCGCTTATTTTCCCTTATGGTGACCTGAGTCCTGGAGACTCCCATTCTCCCCCTCTCCCTGAGAGTCCCCTGCAGTTTCTGGGTAACAGGGCACACCCCTCTAGTTTCATGGGCGAGCACCCCCATCTGCCACCTCAGACTGACACACAGCCAGCTGGCTCACTTACTGGGGGCCACGTCCCACCCCTCAGATATTTCTTTGAAGGGAGAGCAAACCCACCCTGTCCTCTGACGTCCCTTTCCCAACTGTCACCAAACAGACCATCTTCCCAGGCCTGGGGACCGGTAAGATCCATGTCACTAGTTATGCAGAGCAGTTGCCTTGGGTCCCACTGTCACCAAGGCAACCAGTCCTGCTGCTACCTGTCACCTAGAGTCACACACCCCTTCCCTCATCAGGCACACCCATGAAGACAGTGCCTCCCTCCTCCAGCTGTAACCATGGATACCACACATTTCTCATCTCATTGGCCCCCACCCCAGAGACCTCCACCTCAACTTCTGGCTGTCCCTACCCTGACTCACCGCCATGGAGATCACCCTCCCCGAAGCTGTCGCCAGGGTGACCCAACATCCAGTTCTCCGGCTCTCACCATGGAAACAAACTGTCCCTGTCCCCAGGCCCACTCCAGTTCCAGACCACCCTCCATGCTCCACCCCCAGGCGGTTTGGACCCCACCACTGTTGCCATGGTGACCAAACTCTGGAGTCCGAGGTAACAGAACACCTGTCCCCCTAGGCTTTTCCTTGTGGACAACGGGGCCCTGTTCACCAAGCTGTTGCCATAGAGACTGTCAACGTTGTCCTCATGACAACCAGACTTCCAGTTCTCAGGAACTTCTCATTGTGGGCCAGAAGTCCTGGGTGCCTCCTACTAGGGCTACCCTACTGCACCCCATCAGGGGCCTGATGGCTGCCCCTTCCCCAGACAGGGCTGGACTTCTGGAGCTGCTAAGCCACCCTCCGTTTGCACGTTAACTCTATGCCGGATAGCAGCTGTGCACGAGACAATCTTGCAACACCCGGGCATGTTTGTCGTCGTCCTACAAATGAGGAAACCGAGCCTATGGCGTGCCCTGGTCTGTTGAGATATGCAAGCACTGAGCTCCTCTTTTGTCCTCTGAGACCCCATCTCCATTCTCACCCAGTTCCTCTCTCCTTCCCTGACCCCCACCCACATTTCCCTCCTTAGAGATCCAGGAGGGATGGAATGTTCTTTAAAATTCAACACCCACCAGGCTCTAAGCGGCGATCTGTGCTAAGAGGTCAGGACCCAGCCGAAGTCCTCGGCGTTGACAGGCAGCTGGGGGGACATGATCCATGGACAAGGCCATCCCGGCCGTGGGAGACCCCAGTCCCGAAGTCTTGCCTGCAGGAGTACTGGGGTCCCCCTGGGGCCCTCTTTACTGTCACGTCATCTCTAGGAAACCTATCTCTGAGTTTTGGGACCAGGTCGGTTTGGGTTTGAATTCTGCCTCTTCTTGCTCACTGTGTGACCAAGTGACAAACTCCTTCTGAACCTGTGTTCTCCCACTGTACCAGGGCTGTTCTGTGGTCCCCGTGAGTGCCAAGCATACAGTAGGGGCTCAATAAATCCTTGTTTCTTTTGATGAATGAGAAAATGAGGCAGCCAGTGGGTAATTCCTGTATAAATGCACTTTGGTAGATAAGATGTTACAAGCTTGGGGGGCTTGGGGTTTTTTTTGTTTTGTTTTTTTGAGATGGAGTCCTGCCCTGTCGCCCAGGCTGGAGTGCAGTCGTGCAATCTTGGCTCACTGCAACCTCTGCCTCCCGGGTTCAAGTGATTCTCCTGCCTCAGCCTCCCGAGTAGCTGGGATTACAGGTGCCTGCCACCACACCCGGCTAATTTTTGTATTTTTAGTAGAGACAGGGTTTCACCATGTTGGCCAGGCTGGTCTTGAACTCCTGACCTCAGGTGATCTACCCACCTCGGCCTCCCAAAGTGTTGGGGTTACAGGTGTGAGCCACTGCGCCTGGCCGGGCTTGATTTTTATTCTCTTTGGAAGTGGGGTCCTTCATTCCTCCCCCACCTCCCCAATCTCTTGCTCCTCTTTCTTCCCCCATCCTGTGCCCACTGTCTCCCTTTAGCCACCCACCATGGGTCTGCTCCTTGTCAACTCTGTCCTGACTGGGTCATTGACAAGATCCAGGGCATGAAATTCGGGAAACTGGAAGGGGGGTTCCTGTACCAGGAAGGGAGAGACATTACAAACTTTCCCTGACATGAATATGTGGGCTGAGGGCAGGGGCTGAGGAAGCACTGGAAGTTTCTAGGATACAACAAAGCATGAAGAGAAAAAATAGTGTAAGGTCCTGACCGTGCACAGTGGATCATGCCTATAATCCCAGCACTTTAAGAGACCAAGGTGGGAGGATTGCTTGAGCCAGAAGGTCGAGGCTGCAGTGAGCCATGATTGTACCACTGCACTCCAGCTTGGGCGACGGAGTGAGACCCTGTCTCAAAAAATAAAAATAAGTAAATCTCCTCTTCCTCATTCTTCTGACAGTCTGAAGAGGA